TCAGGATATGGGTAGGATCAGTCAACAAATGCTCTTTATATTGCGTGATGCTAACTGCCGTGGCATGAGAACCAAGGGTAGGGGGTGGTTTCTGTTTGGGGTTATCAAGTCTTCCTAATGGCAGTTTTTGAGAGAACGGGATTGTGTCTACAGATTGGTTATTAAGTTTTGGGGAAGTACTCACTTTCTCAAACTCCAGTCCCTGTACGAAACAGCCCTTTTGGCAACTCCTTTGGTTGGTTGGAAGCTGGCTTGTGAATGAGCTTGGTACTAAGTGCCACAAGGATGCACGTGCCCCTGTGTTTTGGACTGAGTGTGTTTACTCCATAACTGTGCTTTCTATTTAGTGTGGCCAGGTAATCGCTCTTGTGGAATTTGTCAATAAATACATGGAGAAGAATGCATGACATTTATTTTATTTTATTTTATTTTATTTTATTTTATTTTTGTGTTTGTTTTGTGTAGTTATACCAAAATAGGAAATCTGGAGACCTAAATTCTGTTACCCTGAATGCTACAAATATTTATCATAACATTTTTATCCAATTGAGTTACCGCTTTTAAATTTATGTAGAAATAAGTCCAGTGAGCCACTTAAAAAACCCGCTTTTCTACATAAGAAATTAGTGCAGTTGTATGATGCCAAGTAACTTATTTTCTTGCAAGAGTTTGGGGAAGTAGGGGACAGGGAAAGTGGAATCCTGTGACGACTGAGGATATACACAATGCAACAGGGAAGTTATCATGATCAGAAACACTGACTGCGTACAGGAAAGACAGGTTAAAGACGTCCCAGTAACATAAAGGATGGTGGGAAGACTTGTAAACTGAATTATGAAGTTATGAATATGAATGAGCAAGTCACGAATAGCATCATTACACATGCATTTATGAAGATAGAGACTGTGATGAGGTTAAAAGATAGACTGTCATGGAGAGAGGAAGAAAATTCTTTGCAGCTGGCTTTTTTTAGCGAGAGAAAGAAAATTCTTCGCAGCTGGCTTTTTTTTTTTTTTTTTTTTTAGTTCTATAAAGGAAACTTCCCTAGAAAGAAACCACTTCTAAATGGAATAATTAAAATAATTTGTTAGAAACTTTAAGTTACCCTATGAGCTCCTAGTAACACTGTTTTCAAGCTCATAGGTTAATTGTTAAGCCCTTTTGCTCCGAGTTGAACTGATCAAATGGCTCTGTGTAAAAGGTAACAGTGTAGAATCCTCTTTGAGAAATAGCATGTAAACTTGGGAGAAATGGCCTAAGCCCACGGTTCTCAAGTCACTGAGACAGTTGAAAAAGCCCCCTCAGGTGGTGAGAATGGGATAATATTTTATTATATCTCTAAGATGCCTCAAATCCAAAGAGATAATTAAATTTGGAATTTTATTAGTTTCACCTAATAGTTGTATAAAAGCTGAATATTTAAGGATCTCCTTTATCAGGCACTGAGATGCTTTGTATACATTACTTCATTTAGTTTTCACAATAGTCCTAAGAGGTGGAGGTATTTTTGACCCTGTTTTATAGTTGAAGAACAGGCTCAGTAAGGTTATATTACCTGCTCCAAATTTCACAGCTAGTTAATTTAGTTTATGTTGGAAGTTAGCATTTAAGGTTGGTTATTTTTCCTATGTGGCTCCAATTGCTCCTAAAATGGTGTTGATTTTTCTGTTTAAAATGATCCAGAGGAGGTTCTTGGTTCAAAGCAGATTTTTAAGTGATTTAAAAGTGCCTCATTGTCCCAGCGCCAAATTATCAAAGTTCAAGGAATTATGCATTTACTCTAGAAGGCTACGGCTTTCAAATATTAACTGAGAAAGCCCTACTCTTAATGAGCTCGTTAATGCACATGGCCGCCTTAGTGTTGCTGAACTCCGGTAACTTTCTTCTGCTTTTTTTCTGAAGACCTTTTAATTCAGGGTGTGCATTTTCCTCTTGCGTGTCACAAGTGCTATTCAGGCTTTCTCTAGTTGAATCCCCTGTTTGTGAGTGCATACCTGCAGTATTTTATATGCTAAGTGAAATATTTTTAAATTTACGTTAGCACCTAGATTAGCGTTGAACCTGTTTTAAGAATGGTGAGTTCATGAAAGGCACACTCTGTGAGAGCTAAAACTAGTTATGTGGAGGTGAGAAAGTCTCAGCGTGTCTGATCAGAGCATCCATTTCTGAGAGAGTCCATCTGTGGGCATATCATCATACAAGAGAATAATGCCACCTTCATCGAAGACCATGAAATACCATGAAATATTCCAGGACTAGGCATTGCTGACAGCCCCACATCATCACCTGCACCATCTAGTTGACACAGAACACCTACCCACTTCCTTAAGCCACTCTAAATCCTAACTGCTTTAAGTGACCTGAATTCTTGAGCATGTTGAAAGAACATGCCAGTGTGATGATAAAACCACTTGGGAGTAATCTTGGAAAAGTCATGGAGAGGGGGAAGCATGCCACAGAGTCCATTTTCAAAAATGGGGAAATGGTAAATTCGAAAACTTTAGATTCATAACTTACGTTGGTGTCTAGCAGAATTGTAGATCACATTTTTTAAAAGATTGGTCAGAATCACTTACAAAAATAAAAGTGATGATCAGTATGTAGCGTATGTTTGCTAAGAATTATTCATGTCCAATTAACCTCATTTGTTTTTTAATAATGTTACTGGACAAGTATATCAGGGCATTGCCATAGATATGCAATGTCTGCTTCATCAGAACATTTCGTTTTGTTATGTTTTGAGACGGAGTCTCGCTCTGTCACCCAGGCTGGAGTGCAGTGGCGCGATCTCAGCTCACTGCAAGCTCCGCCTCCCGGGTTGACGCCATTCTCCTGCCTCAGCCTCCTGAATAGCTGGGACTACAGGCGCCGGCATCAGAGCATTTAATAACGTGCTACGTGTGTTCTTTACTCAAGATGGAAAAATATGGATTGGATAGCGGTATAGATGAATGAGTTTAGGTCTTTTACCCAAAGAGGGATGATCAGTGGCGTAATGTCAGACTTGAGCAAGGTGTCGATAGTGTCGCTTGAGAAAGGCATATGGTACAGCTGGTGGGAAAAACTTCACACAGTACAAGAGATAGGGTATTTGGAACCAAGGAGATGATAATTGCGTCGTTCTTTGAAGCACTGTAGATAGTGGTTACGAATAGAGACTCCAAAGCCAGACTCTGGGCAAGTTATTTGAGTTCTTTATGCCTCTATTTCTTCATTCATAAAATACAAATAATAGTAATAATACCTACCTTAGAGGGCTGTTGAAGATGTTGAAGGATTAAATTATATAATCCATGTAAAGTGCTTAAAGCAGAATCGGATAGTAAATTGTATATATTAGATCCTAGTCTTCTGTTGTTGCTGCTGTTAACTACTGTCACTACTACTACTTCAGGCAATATTATGCACATTTCTGGGTTTGTGTTTAAACACATATCCAGAATGTGGTAAATAGGTTAGTTGTTGTTTTTTCAGGCAGAGTCTTGCTCTGTTGCCCAGGCTGGAGTGCAGCATCATGATCTCGACTCACTGCAACCTCAAGCAGTCTTCCCACCTCAGCCTGCTGAGTAGCTGAGACTACAGGTGTGCCACCATGCCTGGCTAATTTTTTAATATTTTGCAGAGACAAGGTCTCACTGTGTTGCCTAGGTTGGTCTCGAACTCAAACTTGTGGACTCAAGCAATGCTTCTACCTCAGCCTCTCAAAGTGCTGGGATGACAGGTGTGAACCACTGTGCCTGGCTGTAATTAGGTTTTGGAGAGTGTCTAGTAACTGTTATTTGAACAGTGGTCCAAAAACAATAGGCGTCTTCACCTTAGTGTAAAAGCTGAGAGACTTTCAATCAGATGAGGTCCACAGAAAAAAAATTAAAAAATTAAAAACTTTTAAGCTGAGAAATGATACTTTATATTTATTTACTATTACCAATGTGGTAAAAGAGAGATGGTCACATTTTGAAGTCTGTACATTTTGTCCAGTTTAATAAGTGCTTTCTGTTAAGGAGCTATAGTTTGGTGTATGAGAAATCTTCACTAAACTAGGTTTTAGGAGACCTCTTTCTTATCTCCAGTCCAAATCAGATCAGTACAGTCTTCAACCAGTTGTTATGATCTTGGGTGATTAGCTTAACTCAATGGTTCTCTGCAGGGTGCAATTTTAAACCCCCAGGGAAAATTTGGTATATTTGGACACGTTTTTGATTGTCACAGCTGGGGTTGGGGAGGTGTGCTAGTGGCACTTAGTGGATACTGCCATGGATACTGCTAAACATCCTACAGTGCACAGGACAGAGGCCCCACAGCAAAGAGTTATCCTGTCCAAAATGTCAGTAGTGTTATGGTCGAGAAATCCTGGCTTACAAGTTCAATGTATGTATTTCTGTTTCTGACATTTGAATGCCAATCTTTGCTTTAACGAAATCACCAAGTAGCTTTAACAGTATGTTTATAAAAGGCCTTTGAGAGTTAATGTATGCTGAAATCTGCAAGTGTATACAGTGTACACATTTTATCATCAGCAGCACGGTGAAATATTTGCTTTGTTTCCTGGAGGAATATATTATCGTGGTTTGAGAGTCAGATACACCTTTGCTGGAATCTCAGCCCTGCCAGTTTAACTTGCTGTGTGATTTGGGGCAAGTTTCTTTATCTGTGAAAACCAAATCTCTATTTCATAGGGCTTAGAGGAATAAACAAGATATACATGTAAATTATGTAGCACAGTCCTTAGGCACAGTCACAAGAGATAACTTTTTTTTTCAAATTTACATTTTCCAGGTTAATAGAATTGACTGATGCTTTTTAAAATGTAAGATTTGGAAGGAGGATATATAAGGAAGTTAGATTTTTTAATAGTTAAAATATTAAAAATAAAAGGGCTCCTGTTTTCCAAAGGTGATAAATCTTAGGAGAAGTAAATGTCTTTACAGATATCACTTTGGCCTTGTAGGGAATGAAGAATATGCACTAAAGTGAGAAGCACTTATTAGAGGGAGGCATAAGTTGCATGGAAAACAAGAGTCATCTATTTCTTATCAGTCTGGAATTAGCCAATAATATAACTTCTGCATTTGTGAATTGTTCCACTATAAAAACATGTAATGTTTGTTCTTAAGCAGTGTAATTCTATTTTTTAATCTTACTCTTGATATTATGTCTCTTAAATATGTTTTTCCATGCCTTAAGGTGTAAGCAGCACACCTAGCAAATGTATGTGCAAATGTGTCAATTTTGTCATCTTAGTGATTTCTTATACCCTCTCAGCCTTGCCTGAAAAGATAAAGCTTTCATGTGATCACCCTTTCTGTCACTTCCACTTGTGTATCAAGCAAGCTATAGCAGTGTGTAGCTTATCCGTAAGAGCCATTGGCATTGTATGTATTTGACTTAATGGTGTGAATTTTTGTAGGTGATAGGGGTTGGATGGGAAGATTTCAGAGTATTCACAATCCGTCTGTTGTCTACCTTATAAAGGCAGACTGTTTTGCATTTCTGTTAATTTTCCAGGGAGATGGCAATAAGAGGTCCAGCAATGAAAAGTTCCATGGCTTAGGAAGAGGCGCTTTTTCAGTTTGGAGAATTGAAGTTAGGAATTTTTTTGAAAAGTGGTCTTGATTTTCTTTCTCAGTGTCCCTATTGCATTGAATTGTGTAAACCTCACATAAACATGTGACTTGAATCCTCTAGTGGAGTGAGTGTTAGTACCCTCTGCCCCCAGCAGCTTGCCTCTCTATGGGTATCTGGAAGGAAATCTGTCCCCTCACATCATTGGGACAATTCACAGCCAGCTCATCCCTCTCAGGTGGTGGCTGCCCAAGGGGAGCACAGCAGTTCCAGCATAAGGGGCATGTGAAATGTGACTGGCGCACAGATGAAAACATACTTCTCAGAAATTACTAACATAGACTAAGCCCTGCTAGTGCTTAGAGGCCTTCATTAAGCTAACTTTCAAGTTTAATTAACTTTCCTTATCATACAGAAGTAGACGGTGGTGTTCCAGACTCTGATGGCCTCAAGCCGCCCCTGAGTTGCTGGGTAAGCAGTATTGGCAAAGAAACCTGGTGATCCTAACAGAGAATCCTGAACTGGTGATACAAAATTGCATAGTTCTATGGGGTCAGAAGCGGAGAGTTTGATACTCAAACCAAACTGAAAGTCAAGCTGATAATAAATAAACTAAAAGAAAGACTAGGCAGTTTAAAATTTCAGGTGGAACCAGTGACCACAATTCTTGAGACCCCATAAAACAATTTATCCACTTTAGGTGCATTCTGTCACTTTGATTTCTCAGATATGGATGAGACTAGAAATTACCACGCACTGCAGGAAGTGTTGCTGAAAATGTTTGAAAGCTGATTGTGTATTTACAAGGCTCCTGGGCATCAACTTGTAATTTTGCAGTAATTGGTACCAAAATCCCAAGTTCTAGACTTGTGCTGAGTTAACAGATGTAAAAATAGAATTGTTTTTTTCCCCCCTTTTGAAGCAAGGGTCTCACCAAAAGGCTCAAACACGTCCTAGACATAAAGGAACAAACAGATTTAAGTCAAGGTGGAGTGGAACAATATGCCTCATTATCCACACCATAGGTCTATTAGCTTGTATTTTTTAAAGAGTTTAAGCTTGGCATTCAATGAATTCTTTAAATACAGAGTGTGGTTATAGGTTTATTCATTTGTTTTTTCAAGAGGTCCCTCCTTCTTCCTTGAAATTCCAAAGCTTTCATTTCACTGGAATTATTGGCTTCTACCACGAGTATGGTGTATATGCCATACATGAGGGCCCTCAGGTAATAGTATGTGTACTATATATACCTTTCCCTCTTCTCAATTTGGAAAGAAAGACCTGACTCCAAAAGAAATTATTAAACTAACCTATAATGAATGTATCACAGCAAACATACAACAAGAGACCATAACTTGGTTATAGAACTATAACTTGATTAAAGGAACTAACATGTTATTCTGAGAGGGAAATTGTCTGAAGAGGAATTTAGAGAAGTAGAACTTGAAGACTGGGATGGGAGACTGAATTTGAGAGGCCAACTTGGCCTAGCTACAGAGAAGGTGCCTTACCCCTAGGGCGGCATTACCAGGTCTCCATATGGGTCTTCCCCTATGGTGGGGCTGTCTGAGGGCTTTTGAAATCTGCCTAAGTTCCAAATCTGAATTAGAGATTGGTCTTGCCCTCATCGGTGAATACCGCTGAGTCCTCCTTAACCTCACAGTGCACAGTGTCAGGCCACACAGGAAGACACAGAACATATTTTTGTTCCATGCCCACTATGCATCCTTCTCATGGTAATTTGGCCACTTCATGTAACTATGCTTTTCAGAGATCTGCCATCAGACATGCCAGCAAACAACCCACCTGATGGTTTACATTCTCACAATAAGGTATTCAGCTCGAGTTTTTACTTTAATGTCACCACAAGTGTGGTCAGTATGAATGCTTTTCTGATCATTGTATTTATAAATTTGCAAGACTAAAGGACAGCCTTGGACTATGTGAGTCTCCCCAGATAACACTGCACTCTAAGGACCAGCTGGCTTCCCCAGGTTTGCTTGTCTTCACCTTGAATGCCCTTTCCTATCTGACTTGCAACACAAGAGTGTCATGACCATCATAATATTATTATCTTTTTTATTGCAATTTAGAAAACGTTGAGAAGAAAAATGAATGTCATTGAGTGCTTATTCATGTGGGAAATGTGGTGTTCTGTTCTGTGAGTGACTCATGTAAACGAGTAAAAGAAACTAGAGTACATTGTTAAAATTACAAGGTAAACTAATTCCTACTTTGCTAGTTAGTGTGTCCTATAATTCTCATTTAAATTGCACAGATTACTAAACAACTACAGAAATTTTCACCCAAAGCAGTTCATAGACAAAATTTCACAGAATTTTTCAGTGTGATTTTATATTGTTAAAATTCTTGTAGACTTATGAAATATACTTTCATTTGGTTCTCAGGATAATAGGCTGTATATAGTTTCTTAGGCATTTTGGGTTCCAGAGCCTGTGGTACTTTCCTATATAATTGTCCTTTTTATATTCTTATATTCCCGTTGATATATTGAAAGAGTTTCCTGAAGTTATCTGTTCCTATATAATTGTCCTCTTTATAGTCTTATATTCCCGTTGATATATCGAAAGAGTTTCCTGAAGTTATCTATTGCTAATATTTAGCATTTACTTTTAGGAGCAAAATTCTCAGGAGAATTGAGAAATCTGTTGTCATTTATTTTGATTATGTCCAAGTAAAGGTCAGAGATATGAAATTAAATGTTTGTAACTGACAAACTAGTCATCACAGTCTACTTCAAAGGGAATGTCTGTCACAGTTTCAGTAGTGCCAGGGTACATAGAGATATGTTGTATGAAAACCATATGGTCTTGGGAAGACTGTAGAGGAATCCTTTTGGGAAAAGAGTATGGAATGGACAGGAACAGTTCAGGGAATAAATGGGATTATATCCAGCGAGGTTGAAGAATAGGAAAAACAGAAACATCCAGTTAGAATAAGTTTTTGTGTTTGATAGCAGAGTAGGGTGACTATAGTTAACAACAATGTATTGTATATTTTGATGTAGCTAGGTGAGAGGACTTGAAATGTTCCCAGCACATGGAAATAATAAATACTGGAGGTCATGGATATCTCAAATACTTTGAGTTGATCATCACAGTCTATGCATGCAAAAACTATCACATGTACCCCATAAATATGTGCAAATATTGTGTATCAATAAAATAAAAAGAAAAGGAAAAATAAAGCAATAATTCTAACATTACCTCTTTCCAAAGTGAGTGCCTCTCACTACTGGGTCTGGACTCTAATCTATATGAATAAAATGAATGGATTTTATTCCCTAAGAATTTGTTAACTAAGTTATCTGAGTAAGTTATATGTCCATGTTTGTAGCCAGTAGCAGGAGGGAGGTCAGGCAGGCTAGGGGTTGTTATAATCTTTTTTTGTTTTGTTTTGTTTTGAGATAGAGTCTCGCTCTGTCAGCCATGCTGGAGTGCGATGGTACAATCATGGCTTACTGCAGCATGAACTCCCAAGCTCAAATGATTCTCCTGCCTCAACTGCCCCCCCGACCCAATAGCTGGGATACTTGAGACGCACCCCAGTAGCTGGGACTACAGGCATGCACCACCATGCCCTGCTATTTTTTTTTTAAATGGAGTCTCACTCTGTCACCCAGGCTGAAGTACAGTGGTGTGATCTCAGCTCACTGCAACCTCTGCCTCCCAGGTTCAAGCGATTCTCCTGCCTCAGCCTCCTGAGTAGCTGGGACTACAGGTGCGTGCCACCACACCCAGCTAATTTTTTGTATTTTTAGTAGAGATGGGGTTTCACCGTGTTAGCCAGGAGCCTCGCTAATTAAAAAAAGTTTTTATTTTGTTTTTTTTTTTTTTTTTTTTTTTTAAGAGATGAGGTCTCAGTATATTGCCCAGGCTGGTCTCTGGGCTCAATCATTCCTTCTACCTTTGCCTCCCAGAGTATTGGGATTACAGGCGTGAGCCACTGCACCTGCCAGTTATAATGTTTTTAAACTGTGACTAGAATGAATAAAAGGGCTAGTATTTCTATGTTGCTTTTCTCTATACCTACTTGTTCCCTGCCAAAGCATACAAGAACACCACCAGCAGCAGAAGGCCTTCCTCAGATTACAGAGGACCATATGCCAGACCTTTGATGTCCAATACAATAGGCACTAGCCACATGCGAATATTTAAATTAATAATCTTAGTTGGACCTAACACATTTCAAGTGCTCAATAGCTACATATGTGGTTAGTGGCTATCATATTATGTAGAACAGATACAGAACCATTCCATCATCTCAGAAAGCTCTACTGGACAGCACTGTGCTATATACACTGTCTAAAGGAAGCTTTTTTTAAATGAATTTTTTGATATTTAGATACAAATTTAGGGAAAATGATTCAGCCAAAAGTTCAGCCTTAAAAAAAATAGATATTAAGGCGCTGGATCCATTTTCAAGCAAGTCCTCTATAAATCAAAATATTTCAGGGGTTTAACTGGCTCTTTTAGGCCAAACAAAGGTATATTATTTTAGTTTTCCTCAGGTTTAAACTTTGAATCCTAGAAGTACATGATGGCTTTCAAGAGTAGACACAGTGAATCTTTAGCATGTGTATAGGCACCCATTCTATTGTAACTGGTTAGTCAGAGCTTAGCAGGGGGAAAAAAAAGCCACTCTTATTTACGGCGGGGGGAATGCGGTAAAGTTACTTCCACAGGTGATGCAATGGCAGGAAGTCATTACCAACCCCAGGTTGAAGGGACAATTGGAGGAGGCCGTTTGGAGGTCAGGGTGGATAGGAGCTGAGACCAGAAAGGATATCAAAGATATCAACAGAAAATAAGGTGAGAAGTGCTCCTGGTGGCTTCTCCCTTTCTCGGGTTAGGCAGACAGAATTCTTATACAGAAATTGTAGAAATACAGAATTTCTATACAGAAAATGTAGTACTTCATCATTTTCCTTAGAATGCTCACATTTTTGTGGTTTTATTACCTGTGCTATTCATAGTGACATCACTAGGGGACTTTTGAGGATTAACCACTTCTTCACCTAGATTTTTATCGGCACATTCTATGATATATCACTTAGCAAATCCAGAGAGGTTAAACAGTTTAAGCCATGATAGGGACAGAACTGGAAAAATGCTAATTCTTGCTCTTTTACTTGTGCACGTTGCCACTGGGCCTACTGCAGAAATGCTACTAGTAAAGGGAGTATATCATCAGTTCAGTCTGGGAGCAGAAACTGCATAGTAGTTTAAACAAGGAAAGTTTAATATTAAGACTTATTAGGGCCAGGTGAGGTAGTTCATACCTGTAATCCCAGCACTGCTTTGGGAGGCCAAGGCAGGAAGATTACTTGAGGCCAGGAGCGCAGGACCTGCCTGGGCAACATAGCAAGACACTGTCTCTATAAAAACAAACAAACAAACAAAAAAATTACCTAGGTGTGGTGATGCATGCCTGTAGCCCTAGCTGCCTGGGAGGCTGAGGTGGGAGTGTCTCTTAAGCCCAAGGGGACAAGGCTGCAGTGAGCTAGGATCACACCACTGCACTCCAGCCTGGGTGATAGAGGAAGACCCTATCTCTGAAGAAAAAAAAAAAAAGAATTATAGCTATAACAAAGGATTGGAGCAATGATAAGATTGGCTAATAAAAAGTAAACAGAACTCTATAGAAATAGCAGATATAGGTAGCATCTACTACTCCAATGGCTGAGATAGAGGATCCAAGGAAGAGACCAACTTCCTACCCCCTCTCAGAGCTGAGATCCAGACCTTGTTGGAGAGGACACGTCCTTGATTCACTGCATGGCAGAGCAGTTGCTGTAGTGCCACACCAGCAAAACTTACTAAAAATCTGCCTTCCAGAACTTGCTGAAAATCCATCCTTCATGGTCCCAGGGAAAGCTATTCATGGGCGGATATCTACTGGAGGCACTCTGCTAAAAACTGTTTGAGACAGGCTTTGGAGAAGCTGCACATCCGACAGGAGTCTGATGTGACTCCTGATCAGACCAGGAAGCAAAACTCCTTCCTACAATGTCTCTCTAGCATTTTCTACAGACAAAAATTAACAAACATCATGTCAGCTAGCAAATGGAAAATACTTACAGGGCTCAGATCCCCTTTTGCAAATCAGGCTGTAAATGGTGAATTTGTAGCTGAGAGGCAGTAAATTGATAACTGACACAGGGAGAAAAACAAGACCACCCTTCTTCTCAGAGCCTTTATTATTATTTTTTTCAACAAGGTAATTGCACATGTATGTGTATGTGTGTGTGTATATATATATTTAGGTGGGGTTTTCCTTCCAGTAGTACTTCATCATTTTCCTTAGAATGCTCACATTTTTGTGGTTTTATTACCTGTGCTATTCATAGTGACATCACTAGGGGACTTTTGAGGATTAAGTATTTTAGTTTTACTGTTCATCTCTTAAACCTTGGATAAATACATGAATATTAATGAGTTGGAGCCACATTTTTGAAATGACATTCAGCTAAATGACATTCCAGGCTTTTGTTTAATGCCTATGAAGATATGTAGCATAACCTAGAATTATAGTTGCATGTGAAATAATTCAATTTGGGATTTTATCTCAAGAATTATAAATATTTGCCAAAAGATTTCATAATACATTCTAGTATATTTTATTTGTACATGGTAGGATTTTTCTTTCATTTGTGAGGGTGTTTCTTTACTGCTTTTCATGAATTGGGATAGTTCTTCCAGAAGAGCTTTTCAAAGATTTTTCTTCTCAGTTGTTTTCCACATTCTACAACTGTAAACTGCTAATTTTTTGTGGCTTCTTGCTCTATACACCATGCAATGCATAATTTATCAGTTTGTTTAAAACATTAGAAAGGGAGAAATACTCAGCCTTGTCCTTGAACCTGAGTTGATACTCGATCTATCTCCATCTGCATTGCCCCCTTTTTCTCTACTTTGTCTCTTATTTTGCTGTATTTTTTCTTCCTCAGAACTCTCCTGAAAAGCCTTTGATTTGGTAAATATATTTTGGGATTTTCAGATGTTGAGGTTTATTATAAATGCTTTAAATTTTCTGGTTTTATTTTTTTTAATTAGGTTTTGTTGAGGAACAGAGTGTAAAAGAAAGGATATGGTTAAAATATGAAAATAAGTAAAAATGGTGCATGTACATCGTTAGTATACAAATGATATCAAATAGTTTAGAAAGAGATGTCAAAGGCTCCTCTCACTGTAACTGTTATTACATTTCTTGTGATTTGTTCCAGGAAAAAAAAATACATATTTTGGCACATATCTGCGTCTATCTTGCTTTTGGCTTTTTACATTTTTAATAAAGGGATTAATATACATACCGTTCCTTAGCTTTTTCTTTGTACTTTACCTATTTTTGAGATATATTCCTGTCAACACATACAGATCTTCTTTATTCACTTTAATGATGGTACAATATTTTATTTTATGGGTGTATAATAATTGATTTTATTTTTGCCTTTTTTCTGGATGTTTTAATAGTTGCCATTGGGGGGATTGTGTTTAGCTATTGGATTTATTGCAGTCTGCCTTTCTGTAAATATTTTCGTATAAATATCTTGCTGACATACCTGTAGGGTAAATTCCTGTGAGTGGGATTGCTACATCAGTGGGAAAATACATTTCAAATTTTGATAAACATCACCAAATTCTTCTCTGGAAAGGTCACTGATTGTTTGTTTTTTCGAGACAGGGTCTCGCTCTTCACCCAGACTGCAATGCAGTGGCACAATCATAGCTTATTGCAACCTCAAACTCGTGGGCTCAAGCAATGCTCGCTCCTCCCAAGTAGCTAGGACCACAGGCATGCACCACGATGCCCACCTAGTTTTTTGTATTTTCTATAGAGATGGGGGTCTCACTGTGTTTCTCAAGCTGGTCACATACTCTTGGCCTCAGGCAGTTCTCCCACATCAGACTCTCAAAGCACTGGGCTTACAGCTGTGAGCCTGGCCTTTTTAAAAAAAAAAAAAAAATCAAAACAAAACAAAACAAGATTATGTCTTTCCCACGCTTCCATCAACATTTTTCATTCACCAAGTTTTAACATTTTTGCCAATCTGGTAAGTTAAAAATTTACTTTCCCTCTGGGTGAGGATCTTTTCATAGGTCCATTGTGAGTTTCTTTCTGTAAACTGCTCACTCATGTGCTTTCTTCTTCCTCTTTCTCCCTCTTTTTCCTTCCTTTTGCCCTTGTGTCTTCTTGTCTTTATCATATTGACTTGTATGAGCTCATTTTAAATTAGGAAAATTCATCCTATTTCATATGTATTATACCTGTTTCCCCCATGTTACCGTCTATCTTTTGATTTCCATTAAAAAGATTTTTATTTTGGTGTAAGGAATATTAAACATGTTCTTTTACAAAGGAAATAAAAGAAGGGTAGGGGTTGAGGAAATCTGGCCATACTTTCTGCTGTTTTTGTGGCCTGAGTAGTTGTAGTTTGGGGCTAAAGGTTATCCCACCTGACACTACCATGTCCCATACCTGTGGAGACCCTGTACTATCTTACAGCAAAATTATTCTTAAGACATACTAGATGTTGGTGTCCTTCCCCTCTGTATTTGCCTAAACCTTCATCAGTGTATTGAGCCTCTTAAGAGCAGGTGAGCTTATGAACAACCTTGTCTGGAAACGTCAGAATTTAGCCACATGATGAGATCATTCCTGGTAGCCAGGAGTTGTAGATAATGCTCACTTCTGTATCCTGAGCACCTAGGGTAGCATCTGGCTTTTGAAACACCATGTGTTGAATGAATGAATGAAGACAAAGAAGAGCAAGAGCAGAGGATGAGCAGAAATAGAGAACTCGAATGAAGATTCACTTTGGAACACATTAGTCAATTAGATATATGCATGCCTGACAAATGTACCCCTAGAGTCTAGAATACTTTCATTTCTTATCTTCGTAACCTCTACTCAGGCTCTTGACAGCTGGGATGGGTTTAAGCTAATAGTATATTATTTACCTCATAAACTTTATGGAACATTGAACATGCGAACCGTGTACTTGTGCCAACTGTTAGTTAGTTGAAACTCTTCTTTCTTTGAATTTACGTAATTTTCTGTCTAGACTGGCCAGTGAGTAATAATCATGTCTGTTCTTTTGTGAGTAGTGTTATTAAAACTATGTTTTTCGGATTTTAAGATAATAGATCAAAAATGAATTTCTGTCTAAATTTATTCAAAGAACAAACTTCTTCGAACATTTAAAATGGTTCTGGTTACAACATAATGTCTTTGGCAGCAACTTGGGTGGAACTGGGGGCCATTATTCTAAGTGGAGTAACTCAGGAACGGAAAGCCAAATACTGCATGTTCTCACATATAAGTGGGAGCTAAATTATAGGTACACAGGGACGTACAGAGTGGTATAATGGACATTGGAGACTCAGAAGGGAGGAAGGTAATGGATAAAAAACTACCTATGGGGTACAGGGTACACTGCTCTGGTGACAGGTACGCTAATATCCCAGACTTCACTATACAAATCATCCATCTAACCAAAAACCACTTCTACCTCTAAAGCTATTGAAATTAAAAAAAAAAAATGGTTCTGGTTAACAAAAATTGAGTATACAAATGGCTTGTTACATACTATGTAAACTATGACTCAACCTAAATCCTAGAAAAATAGTTGACTAGTTCTTTGTTTAATTAAACATCTCCAGAGAAGGTTTTTAAAGATTTCCTCACAATTCAAATAATCTATATACTTATTCATACATATGGAAAGTCTTTTAATGATATCCTATGAAGGGCAATACTGTGCAGTATTTTCTTGGCTTGGCATGTAATGTTATACCCTGAAAATGTCAATAAATCTTAATTTCCAGTAGGATCGTGGCCCCTTTTTCTTGCCATTTGACCTGAGATGTCTAATGGTTTTGTTTATTCTTCATAGTTTTATGGAGGCAATTGACTCCATTAATTTGAATTTACTGAAATAAAAGCCAACAATAGGAAGATAGATTAATTTTTGAAAAAGCTAATGCTAAGCTTTGACTTCTGTTACTGTTCAGTGGCATTCAATGCAAAAATAATTGAACCTCAGAACATTAGAGAAATAGTCATTGTTGTTTTGAGTGATCATGATGCTTATTACGCATCCATTTCAATGCGGACTGATGCAGTAATTGATGGATGATGCCATTAATTAGGCTTTTGACCAGACAAATTTATTGTAGTTTGGTAATTTTTTAGGCAGAATATTGAAATGAAAGGTAAATGGAGATTTTTTTAACAAAATGAAGATGTTTAAAATGTCAACAGAAAGCTCACAAATAATTTCTTGGGTACAACAGTTTTGTACCACTTTGGTCCATCTTTTGCATCTTTAGCTTAATCTTAAAAAATCAAGGTGACTAAGTAAGGTGACAGAAATTCATTTGTGAATTTGTCTTTGACATTTTGTGCAGGAGCATAAATGAATACGACAAGGGAATCTACTTTGAAAAATGAGTGTTTGAAAGTAGGTGTTTCTTGGATTTTTTTAGCCTCAGTGAGGACAGATCTGTGGGTGAGACCTTGGTGCTTTGTTGAAAACCAGTTGGCATTGAAGAAGGCAAATGAAAAATAGAAGCCTAATGTTGATTGTGACAAATGTAAAACATGTATCCCTTAAGAAAATTTCAGGAGCTTTTGGTGGGGGGTATTTCTGGTTGGTTGGTGTAAAGTTTTGGTGGCATATAGACCTTTTGAAGGAGTACTTTATAGTTGGAATAGAGTGTGAACCACCTGAGAATCAAACTAGAGGGATTTCTCCTGTGGGTGGAAAAGCAGAGGCTTTGAAAATGAATGCTTCTGTGTTTGGTTCCCAGTGTTGCCACTCACTGAGGGATCCCAGTAAGGAACAAACTCTCTCCGAGCCTCAGTATTCTTAATTTGCACAAGTGGAGATTAAAATGTCTCCATCAAAGAGTTTTTAAAGAATAGGTAAATTTGGCACATAGTAATCACTCAACAAATGTGTTATTTTTAAAGAAAGAGTTTCTAGTATTGTTCAGATTAAGAGGGTGGCCACTGAAAAATATTTTCAGGACTACCAAAGGTTAATAAAATAATTACAGTATAAGGTATGGAAATTGGGGCTAGTTTAGAACTTGCTGTTTTTCAGCAAGGCAGAAATTTGCTGTGTATTATTAGAATGTGACAATTAATGATTTTTCCCATGGCTGGCTCAAGTGTCAGATAATTGACCCTGGTTTACGTCGTATGTCTCAAGATGAGGCCACAAGTCCCATTGAGGTCAATTACTAGGCATAAGTGTTTATTTCAAACAGTTTGTGTCTCTGCCATTGGTCTGGTCACACACACTAATTATCATCATCTTGAGGCATTGCAGTTGCCTGGTTGAGTGGAGGCACTTGGGAGCTTCCTGCCCAGGAACCCTCCGGCCTTGATGTGGTCTATTGGGAAATTGGTTACATCAGTATTGGCCATAAGACAGGATCTGACAACTGTCCAGACTTTCATTATTGCCTGATACATTCTGGTCACATACTGATATTGAACAGGTAGTAAAGGAACAGTCAGCACTTGTGGTTTTGTACTTCTTACCTTTTTCCTCACAAAAATAAAGCTGCTTTCATATTTTCTTCTTACTAATAAGATAGTGAGCAACCTGGGCAACATAGCAAGACCTTGTCTGTAAAAAAATTTTTTTTTAATTGGCTGGGCGAGGTGGTATATAGCTGTAGTCTCAGCTACTCAGGAGGCTGAGGTGGGAGGATTGCTTGAGTCCAAGAGTTCGAGGCTGAAGTGAGCAGTGATTATACCACTGCATTGCAGCCTGGGTGACAGAGCGAGAACCTTGTCTCTTAAAAAAAATAGCTATATATATATATATATATATATATATATATATATATATATATATATATATATATATGCCAGGATGTGTTCTATAGGTCTTGTGTTTATATTTTGTTGATCTTCACAAGCTATGGTGTAGGTGCTATTGTTATCCTCAATTTGCAGAGGCAAAAAACTGCATCACAGAGTGGGTGAGTAATTTATTCAAGGTCTCACAGCAAGTAAACAGAAGAGCTAGGTTTTAAATCTAGGCCATCTGGCTCCAGAATCTTTTGACAACTGTACTAACCTTCCTCTCCATTAGAAAGTATAGACAGTTATACTGAATATATATGAAAAGAACATGAACAACCATGTAAAACCCATCTAACCAGTGAAAACCATTCCTAGCACCTCACGCACGTACTTCCAGATTCCTTCCTTGAACTCTTTTTTTTTTTTTTTGAGAAGGAGTCTCACTGTGTCGCCCAGGCTGGAGTGCAGTGGCGCGATCCCGGCTCACTGCAAGCTCTGCCTCCTAGGTTCATGCCATTTTCCTGCCTCAGCCTCCCGAGTGGCTGGGACTACAGGCGCCCACCACCATGCCTGGCTAATTTTTTTATATTTTTAGTAGAGACAGGGTTTCACCGTGTTAGCCAGAATGGTCTCGATCTCCTGACCTCGTGATCCGCCTGCCTCGGCCTCCCAAAGTGCTGGGATTACAGGTGTGAGCCGCCGTGCCTGGCCTCCTTCCTTGAACTCTGATGGGAAGTTCTCTCCCCCTGACCCTTTTCTACTTCCAAGAGCTAAGCATAATGAACAATCTGGTATATATCTTCCCAAATATAGATGCAGTTATTCACATTGTACATATATAGGTAATTCATACACATTCTCATATATCCTCCTGTGTGCATTGTTCTGCTAAGCACTTTTTCTCACTCAGTATGTCCTGGAAATATTTCTGTATGTGTCATTGTATATAATTTAACACATTCTTAAACTGACTGCTTATATGGACTGCACCACTTCTGTAGGATGGGTGTACTATAATTTCAGTGCACCACTTTCATTGATGGACATTTACATTGTTGTCATATTTTTTCTATATTATTTTCAATAGTTGCATATTCTATATTATTTTCAATAGTTGCATACCTTTTATTGTATGAAAGTACTATAATCTCCTGTTTTGAAATTCAGATTATTAGAAGGTACAGGGATGAATATTCTCAAAACTTGGAATTTGAGCACATCCTTCCTTAGTTACCTCCCAGTCCCAATTAAAATGCTAAGTCCAAATGATCACCTTGTCATTTAAAAAACCAACTTACTGCGGTATATTTTCTATATAATTCAGTGATTTTCAGTAAATTTACTGAGTTCTACAACCAGCACCATAAACCAGTTTTAGAACATTTCCATCGGTTCTTAAAAGATAAGATTCCTCTCTTATCTTTTTACATTTAATCTCTACTTCCACACCGAGCCCTAGGCAACTACTAATCTACTTTCTGTCTCTAAAGTGTTTCCGGTCCTGGACATTTCATATAACCTGTCACTTTTAAGAATTTGATATCCATAAGTAGTATTTCTTTTCTTACTCTTTTGAATAATTTGGCCTATATACAACTCCTAGCTAGAACTGTCTATTATATTAGGGTACTGTCTTGAATAATAATAATAATATATATATTTTTTCCATTCCATAGAGACAAACTGCTTCTCTGTTTATAAGGCTTCTTTGGTAATACTTGCCATATTACAAGAGAACTGTTAAGCTTGTTTGGTTAATTTCTTCATGTGGTGGCTTGATAGTAATTGTTATTCTTGGCTTGGTTTGATTGAGAACTGAATATGCATTGATTTCTCAGAAGACTTGCTACCAAAATATAGCAAAAACTTACCAGAACCTCCCCCCATGAGAAGTAACACTGAAAAGTTCTCACTTATGACATCACATCCCAACTTACAACACCGGTATTGTTAGCTTCAAATTGCTTACAAACGTTCTGCAATTCTTTTGGATTAAGTAACTCTGTACTATTAAAATAATTTTTAAAATATTATTTTATTGCCTTTATAAACCAGTTTGGATTAAAAGCTAATATTTTTTAAAGGTTAGGATAATTTCATTTCATTATTTAATATTTCAAAATCTGATGATATGATCATATTTTGAAGTCATCTGATAGTTCCTGAAAGTATTTTAGATGTCTACTCCCTGCATTTATACATCTGTTTAGAGCCTGATTGTTTTTATATGGTGTGCTTATTTATTTTTTGTCATTGCACGTGAATAATTACTGTTTTCTGAAGACCTCTACTTTTTAAGAAGCTCCGAGAGAGTGGAAAAATAACCACCAAACTTGTCTGCCTCACTTTATTACTGAGAGAAAAAATTTGCAGAATGATATTAACTATATACTAAAATCTTAGCACACCAGAGTACAAAGTCAGGGACGGAAAACTTTCTGTGTGTAGCCTTTTGAAATGTATCTATAAGTAGAAGGCATTCCCAAGTCACATGCTGAAGAGCGGCGAAATGGCTTAGAGGCAGAGTTCTTAGGTGCCACTCTACCTATTTCAGGCAGATTCTGTCACCATCAGCCCTTCGTAGGTCACATAACTTACTTGATTTTAGTGACTTATTTAAAATCAGTAATTAACACCTCAAGAGGAAAAAGCTTTTCTTTAGAAGAAATAACAGATTTATCTTCAATACCTCTGAAACCTAAATGGTTGCTTAAGTAACAGCTGTTGCATTTTATCATCATTGGCAAACGGGAAAGGCAGCTTCCTCAACTTGTGTTTGTCTTCTAAAGGAAAAACCAAAGCAATATATAGCAACTGATGCTTATCCAGAAGAGATAACTCAGATGCACAGAGGCAAAGAGATGTGGACATCTAAATAAACCCAGACACTTTGTTCTTCAGAACTTTTAAACATAGGCATTTTCTCTCTCGGCGAGAGAGTGAGCTGTGATCAGTTGTGTGTGTAGCCAGGATGTTGCTAAAGCAAACTGACTTTATCTGCCTTGCACGCCTTCTCCTCTGCTTTGGTGTCATGCCTGTCTCCTTTCTAAGACCAGCTAACCATACTTGGTTTCTTCTGTCCTCTTTAACATCTTCATCTTGCTTTATTGTGCATGTGTATGATTTGAGGTTCTAGATCCTTGAACTGGGGAGTGACAACTTAGACACCCACAGAGACCACGTATCTATCCTACCTGGTCCTGCAGAGTGCCCTACACTGAGTGAGTCCTCTGTCTAAGAGTGCTGCTAACCATCTCCTCAAGGGCAGTTATCTGCCATTTGCAAAGAATGTACAAGTTCTCTAAATCTAGCAACTACATCAGAGATCTTAGATGATGATTCATTTGAAGAGAATGGGTTGGGAGTACTCATGCAAAGAGAAGAAGCATTTTTTTTTTGCTTTTGATCTTACTGCACATTAATTTTGAGTAAATTTGATAGTACAAATCAACCAACGGATATTCACATTTTGAGTGTCCCGTACTTGAGCTCCTGAGAGTGTGCAGAAGGGTGGAGTGCTTATCTTCAAGTAACACCGCCGGTTCACCACACAGCTTTCTTTTTAACAGAACACTGGAGGCTGCCGCTGTTGGGATGCATTGAGGGGAGGGGACCTAGCTACTTTTAAAAGAATCTTTGGGTATAGAAATTGGGGGAAGGAAGATGTGAAAAATAATGCCACTTGTGGGTGGGGTGGGGATGGATGTGAGAAGACAGACTGCTAAAAGCAGCCATGATTGGTGAGCACCTGCTGTGTGCCTAGACTCTACTAGGTACTCTGCAGCTCATTATCTCATTTAATCCTGTGAGTCAGGTGATGGTATCCATATTTTTATAGACAGGGAAACTGGCTTGGAAAGGTCAACACTTCCTCAAACAAACAAACAAAAACAGATGGAGTTAGTCTAATTCTTTCTATTTGTAACTAATTCGTCTTAAGATTAACATGTTCCTTCCTCTCTCTAGTTCCAAAATATCCCCCCTTCCACGGTCCTGAATTTTTTCACTTCTCTTTTGTATACTCTTGAACTGGAGGCATTTACAGTTGTGGAACATAGACCTTCTGAAATGCAAAACATCCTAGGGAAGAGAAATGTACCTTACTGTGTGGGTTGACTTTTGCCTTGCTTTGCTCAACTCCTAGCTGAGAATACCTGGACTTAAGATAATGGGGGCTGCACGTGGGAAGTAAAGAGAGGAGAAGAGGTAGTCTTTAAGCTTGGACCTCTAGAGGGGTGGGACTGGGAGCCCCACCCTGAGGGCTCAGAGAAGCAAAGACTCCTGAGGAGACAGCCACTAAAAGGAGGGCAAGATTTCACCAAAGGCTAACTTTTCCCCTTCTGGTTTTGTTAACGTTTTTCATCATGGAAAGGGAGGAAATGCACTGGAGGGTCCAGACCTTGGTTTAGTTCCTCTTTCAGTAGAATTGGGATCCTCAGATGAATGATGAATCGGTTAAGGGTGGAAATAACTTTTTCAGCAGTATACATACCCACCATAAACATTTTATTAACTTTAGAAACAGAAATGTTTAGGATTTCTCAATGTTTTATGTAGTGTCAAGGAATTTTCTTTTGAATATGGGTCCTCTGATTTGTGCCATTTCTTGTCTTTCCTGCACAAGCCCCACCCATAATCCTTCATCGATGTCCAGTCTTTATTTCTTTAAAGTGATGCCGGAACATCAAAACTTCAAAGCAGCCCAATACTGAATCCTTCCACATTTTAAGTTACATTTTCCTCGTAAGAATATTAAAGTTGTCTCAACCACCTCTAATTTTGCAGCAATCTTTTGGTAAGACTGTTTACCTTTATCAAGTCTTTCTAAAGCATTCAATTTAGTTTTGTGGAAATAACAGCTCACTTTCTTTCCAGACTCCAGTTTCATTGATTACTCAATATTTATTTAAATTATGTAATAATGGAAACAAGCAGGTTTGGAGACAAATACAGTGAGTCTTGGTAAGCATTGCATATTGACTAATGGGAGCAGAGTTGCCAAGCTTAGGTTGGCTAATACTAATGACAGCGGGCAGTTGCTTAATCATCCACATGCATCAGTATGTCTGAGTGAGGGGTAACTAATCCAGTGTGAGAGTCAAGTAGAATTGTTTAAGAGCACTTTAACTGTAGTCAAATGCTACACCTGCTCCTTAATAGCTTGAAGGAGCTATTTATTACAGGGATCCCAACAACTCGTGTGATTTGATTTTTACTATGAGTTGCACCTAGAATTGTAAACATTCAATATACTAATCATAACAGCGACCATGAAGGTGTTTTTTTTCTTGGGGAGGTGTCTAATCACACACACACAAAATCAGTATGATCAGAGAGGGCAGGAAATTGATTTATCACCCTCAGGGGCTTGATGTTGCTCTTGTTAAAGGGACAAGCTTGTTAGATGTGAGCTCACGCAAAGTATTGCCAGAGATCTCCTGCCAAGCTCTTCCTGTTATGTAAAAGCAAAAAGGAGTGGGCAGATTATGAAATTATTCTGTATATGATGATTAGTTCGTGATGGTATAGTGATTTGTTAATCTGGTTCATTACTTTAAAAAGCTTAATCATAGTCATCAACTTCCATATTTTTACTTTTTAGATAGGCAGAAAGAATTCAGACCAGTTATTAGTTGCTAAACAATTTGTTGTTGAATGAAAAGCAAAATCCTGGAAAAAAACAACTTAGAGTATTAGGGTCTAACAGCCTGAAAGTCATTGTAAACTTGACTTGTTTTTCTGCCCCTGAAATTAAGTTAGATGAATTAAAACAAAAGGCAAAGGCAGTTATTTAAAAAACTTGTTTTTGCTATTGCATATTTATTTCATATAACCTCAGATTTATTTTGATTTCCATTTCTTGGTGCCTGGCACCAGAATTTGTGCAGATCTATTTCAAAACCACACATTGTAAAATCAACACTATTGACAGTTATGGGTAATTGAATGGCAAATGGGGTTTCCAACTGGGTGCTCCAACTGGGACTCTTAAACAAGGCTTGACAAATTCTGCTTTGTCAGGTGTCATAAAATATGGTTCAGAACGCATCTGTAGTGTCAAGGGAAAATCACTTATGCCATTCCCTGTATTACCACTTCTGACTCTTGTCCGTCCTGAAGTAGGAATTCACATGGCTTATGATGGAGTCTTTGTTTTAGGAAACACGACACAAACGCTAAGACTCTTCAGATATCATCACTGAATCTTTAAGTTCAATCCAGTTGCTAGATTTGGCCTGTAACATTTGGCTCAGGGATTCCTGGTGGCCAAAGGAAAACATCACAAGAGTCACATTATCTGTAAGATAGGAACAGACTAGTTGTTTTAAAGAAAACTTCTCTTAAAACTCAAAGCAGAAAGATGTCAGAATGGGATTTAAGTAATTTCTGCCTTCAGCCTAGGGAATTGGCTTGTATGGCAGTTTTTTCCACTCCTTTTGTGGTATCTATATAGAGATAGGATATATGACTCACTTGGCAAAGGTCAGGAGTCTGAACATTTGGGTAATGAGTACCTTGTCCTAGGAAGATAAACTGAGCACAGTGTCCCTAGGACTTGCACGATCGAAGAATCCCCTTGGTTGGGGCTTGGACCTTTGCCAGCTCATCTGCAAAATCTTTTAAGTTGTCCTGATCAGCCAAAGCTGCTATCACCTGAATCTTGGTTGTTTTTACTATTAATAATATAGAAATATTTTGCCAAGAAAATCTTTTGTCTTTTTGTGGGACAGGTTTCAGAAATGGTCCACAGTCTCTGTAGATACCTCTAGTAATTGGTCTCAGAACTCATTGCCTTTAATCAGCCCTGGGGATCAGTGGGTGACAGATCAGTGCCTTTATGAAATGGAGTTACTAGGAATGGTGTGTCATTGCCTGACGTGCCTCCTTATCTGCCATAATGGAGTTCCTTATATATTTCCTGCTTGTCTTGTATGCCTTTGGATCTAGTAAGGAAATAAGGAGAGGTTGAGAAAATACAGAGTAAAGCTTTAGCAGGTATCTTCCCGTTAAGTGACAGGCAGTGATTTGTGCTTCTTTGGTTTTTATCATCGGTCTAATGTGAGTCATTCTTGTGCGTCAGGGTTGGATCTTTTTGCCTTTCCTTTCTCTTCTCCTGTTGACTTGACCTGGTTTCTTTAGTCTGAGAAATTGGACGTATTTTTCTTTCTTTGAGGAAAGGGCTAGTGGATAAAGCCCTCCCATAGAGAGTGTAACGTGGGTAATATTTGGGTGCCCTTTCAGGGTTAGGTCCCACTTTGTTCAAGGAATGCTGTATGCATGGGTAGATTATTAATAAGATGGTGGCCCCAGTAAATGTTGGTGTATGTGTGAGACTTGGTGGGAAGAGCTGCTTGCTGTAAATAGTGGCTCCTCTGCTCAGCAGTTTTGTGAAGTCAGTTGACTTATTCTTTAATTTCATCCCACCACCCAACATAAATTTTTTGGTTCATTAAAAAAAAAAAACTTTCTGGATGCTTTATGTTTGTATTATTTTTTAACCAAATTGGGTTCATACCAGATTAAATTTCAAGTTAAAGATAATTTATTATGGCAGTTTAAAAAAACACAGAATGTAAAGTGAATAGTAGAATGAACTCCATATCCGTATCTCCCAGCATTAACAATCAACTTTCTGGATTCTTGTTCTCTCTCTCCCTTTCCCCTACTTAGTTCTGGGGAAAGAGGGGCAGTATTTTAAGACAAATCCCAGACATCATACCATTTCACTCCCATACTTTGTTGTCATGTTCGTTTTTCAATTATTTACCTTTTGTCTGTTGACTTTTCTTTCTCTTGTTTCTGAAATAACACTTGGACTGTGCCCTGGTGATGTTATGAAGGTACACTTTCTGGTAGTGTTGTCCTTTGCATGGCGCTTGCTGGGCTGGTCTTCATGGATCCTGAGGAAGACAGCTCTGCTGGTATGCAGTTCACGTCTCAGTAGAACCTAGTCACCAGTAGAACCCAGAGGTATCACTGCTACCTCGCGACCTTGTACAGTTAGGTGAAAGACTGTGCACTTGTATACTATGTTTAGAAGAAATGGACTCAAATCTAAGTCATGATGATGTTTATTATTTTTTAAACCCATAAAGAAACCATGGCTTTGATTAAGACTCTCTAAATGGATATAGCTAGATTCTATTTTGTTTTTCTAATTACATAGACAGAAAACTTTTGACATTACAAATTAATCATTTATAAGTTTGCCATCTTTTGAGTACAGTAATAATTTATTTGTGCAACATTTCAGTTTTTTTTTTTTTAACTTTTACTTTAGGTTCAGAGTACATGTGCAGGTTTGTTATATAGGTAAATTGCGTGTCATGGGGATTTGGCGTACAGACCATTTCATCAACCAGGTAATAAGTATAGTACTCGACAGGTAGTTTTTCAAGCCTGACCTTCCTCCCACCCTCCACCCTCAAGTAGGCCCTGGTGTCTGTTGTTCCCTTCTTTCTGTCCGTGTGTACTCAGTGTTTAGCTTCCACTTATAAGTGAGAGCATGCACTATTTGGTTTTCTGCTCCTGCATTACTTCACTTACGATAATGACCTCCAGCTCCATCCATGTTGCTGCAAAGGACATGATCTCATTCTTTTTTTTTTTTTTTTTTAATGATTGCATAATGTTCCATGGCATATATATACACCACATTTTCCTTATCCCGTCTATCATTGATGGACATTTAGGTTGGTTCCACATCTTTGCCATTGTGAATAGTGCTATGATGAACATACATGTGCACATTCTTTATGATAGAACAATTTATATTCCTTTGGGTAAATACCCAATAATGGGATTACTAGGTCTAATGGTAATTCTGTTTTACGTTCTTCGAGAAATCACCAAACTGCTTTCCACAATAGTTGAACTAATTTACATTCCCACCAGCGGTGTGTAAGTGTTCCCTTTTCTCCACAATCTTGCCAGTATCTGTTACTTTTGGCTTTTTAATAATAGCCATTCTGACTAGTGTGAGATGGTATTATTGTGGCTTTGATTTGCATTTCTCTAATGATTGGCAATGCTGAGCATTTTTCCATATGCTTATTGGCTGCATGTGTGTCTTCTTTTAAAAAAAATTCAGCTTTTAAAAGTTTCCATGTAAGTTATCATGTTCAAGTCCCACAACAGCACTGCAAGTAAGGAAAAGTATTAAATTCCTCCCAGTTAAGTCAGAGAAAAGTGGAAGATGAGAGGGGATTAGTTAATGACTTGATTTTAGGTCTGTGGTCTCCTAGACTAGAAGTCCTTTCTCTTTTAAATGTGTTTTGAGTTGCTTTGGAATGGTTTTGAAATGGAAATGTGCCTTGTTCTTTATATTTGTTTCTTCAAAGTTTTGTCTTTTGTTTGGAAAATTCTCAATACCTCTGACCAGGTCTTGGAGATGCTCGGGCAAACTACACGCTTCTTGGCATCCTATTCCAGGACAAGGCCAGGGCAGAGTGCATAGCCCCTCTTGGAGCCGTTTTATTCCTGACATTACCCTCTCTCCGCTATGACTTTGGTTTCTACCTCTCCACTGCTACCCCAGACCCAGGCTGTGACCATTACCAGGGATTTTTATTTGGGTATGCTGGTGACTTTTGTGACAGAGTGGAATTTATTTGAGCCTAAAGTGTCTGGAATTTTTCCTGGAGACTCAAGATACTTGATACAGTAAAGAAATTGTTCTCAGATTCCTCTATCCTTGTAGACATTTTGGTTCAAGCACTTAATTGCCCAATTTCTTTCAAAGGGAGTAATTCCAAAAAAGATTTTTAAAGTATCTAGACATGAACATTCTAATTGTTAGATATTAATTTTTTTTTCTTAAGAGGCAGGGTCTTGTTCCATTACCTAGGCAGGAGTGCAGTGGCACGATCACAGCTCACTGCAGCTTCCAACTCCTGGGTTCAAGCCATCCTCCTGTTCCAGCCTTCCACAGAGCTAGGACTACAGACTACAGGTGTGTGCTACCACGCCCAGCTGACATGAACATTCTATTGACTTAAATTCCTCTGGGGAATAGAGTAATGCTTCAGGGTTTATGCTTTATTCAAAACCAAAGTTCTAGTTTTAACAAATAAAACAAAGTTCAGCTTTATTCAGTAAAGCATAAAAGAAAATAAATTTCTATACCAGCAATCTAAACATTTGTGTACTTTGTTTCTCCCAAAGAGAAACATCAGTTAAAATTGATTTCCTGCTCAAATGTCTTGTCTGCTGCAGGTGTATTTCCTAAAACATGATTTATGCATTTGATTTAGTGACGTTACATGTATTTGTAGTACCGAATAGTTTGAATAATAATTGAACATAATTTCATTGCAGATATTTTAACCATCGGTTATTATTCAATGAATTATTTATATAAAATAGGTTAATATAATTTCAAATATGAAGTTGCTTTGGAAAAAGTAAAGGAACACCAGCTAAAATCAGGAGTAATGGGTATTATGGAATATTTTCAACAATAGGCAGTGCTGTTTTCAAACACGTAAAGTATTCAAAGTCATTGGTTAACTAAATGTTGTGAAACCAAAGTTCTGGTTTTAACAAATAAAACAAATCTTCAATTAGTACACTAAACGTTTATAAATAATACAGGCAAAATGATTCCTAAATTGCTTAGGAACAGTTTATTTATTTATTTATTTTTGTACAAACAAAAAGCTTCATAGAAAGTCTAATGAGATTTGGGACTTGTTGGAGATTTTATGTTTTGTGGGCATAGCTAGGCTGAATTAGCCAGTTATGGTCAGGGGGCTACCAAAGAACCTTTTCATAAATGGAAATTGGTAGAGCCTGATGAGACATCAGAGGCCTTTATTTTAGTGGCTGTGTGCATGTGGGGATGGCCAGGAAGAGGAGAAAATAGCAAAGTGGAATATTTTTATTTCACTGGGAAGTTGCTCTCATAGCCTAGTCTCAGCCTTGCTGGTGTGTGCCTTGTGATCTTAAGTAAAACACTTTGATTTGATGGCCCCAGTCTGTGTATAATTTGAGGCTTTAACTAGAACCTGCGACTTTCACATTGGGTACTTGACCTCCCCCCAGATACAAGGTGGTAAGCCAAGAAGTATGAGGTAACTTGCTAAATACAGCATATATTTTTTAAAGATTTAGGCAAAGATTGGTTTTTATATTAGTACAGCCATGACTATATTATTAGAGCAAAGCACAAAATTTACATGTAGTTTTAAGGTAAACTATAAACATAAAAAACTGCACCTTTTATTAGAGCCCCTTGGGATGATGCACCTAGACATTCAGGTGGCTGTTTTTGACCTCTACCCATAGTATTCTTGGGAGAAAATATTCAGGAAGACAGTTGATATTTTTTAAAATAAATTTCATTGTATATATTTAAGGTATATGACATGATGTTATAGGCTACATATAGATAGTAAAACAATTACTATAGTGAAACTATCATTTCATATGTTACTCAATTTTTGTTTTTGTGGCAAAAGGAGCTAAAAATTTACTCATTTAGTAAGAATCCCATATACAGTATGATTTTATTACCTATCATCCTCATATTGTACATCGGCGCTCTAGACTTGTTTGCCGGTTGCTAGATGACATCCAAAATCTTATTTCACTCTTAGTTTATATCATTCCTATCTAAGAACTGATCATGGATGCCTTTTCATCTTAATAATCAGGTGTTTTGTTTTATTATTGTTTTATGTAGTAGGTTATTTAAAACAGCATGTGCCATCTAAGTAGTGTAATTCCAATTATGTTAAAATATATAGGCCCACTTTTTCCATTTATTCTACAGTACATATCAAGCGCTCGCTATATGTGAGGCACTCTTTTGGACTTCTGTTTTTGTTTTTTGTTTTATTTCTTTTTGAGACAGTCTCGCTCTGTCGCCCAGGCTGGAGTGCAGTGGTGCGAACTTAGCTCGCTGCAGCCTCTGCCTCCTGAGTATCTAGGATTACAGGCACCCACCATCATGCCTGGCAAATTTTTTTTTTTTTTTTTTTTTTTTAGTAGAGACAGGGTTTTGCAATATTGACCAGGCTGCTCTTGAACTTCTGGCCTCAAGTGATCTGTCCACTTCTTCTTCCCAAAGTGCTGGGATTACAGGCATGAGCCACCATACCCAGCCTCTTTTGGGCTTTTAAGGAGTACATTTGCTTTGTTTAAATATTTAATTAAATTGTTAACATTTTGAGTACATAACAAATTCACATGGTTCAAAATTCAAATGGCATGAAAAGATACATAATGTCAAGTGTACCTCCCACCCTTGCCATCCAGGTCTACTTCCTGGAGATAGTGGATGTTGCTTTCAAAGCCTTCAAGTGATATTGTATGTTTTTATTACCAAATATGTACATATCTCCTTCCTTCCCTCTCTTACACAAATGGTAGCATATGTTAAATCAAGTTTAGTCTAAAGCTGCCTCCTTAAATATTTTAAGTTCAGTGTAAAGGTTTCTCTGTATATAGTGAACTGTACCTAAATGCAGGTGTAAACAGACTGTAACCTACTCTTGTGCCAATCACCAATTTTTGGTCAATCAAAGGGGGCCAATTGTTCAAACTGTATTCAAATAAGGCAAACACTAAGCTGTAACCACTCCAGCTGTTTCTGTACCTCACTTCCACTTTCTGTACATCACTTTCCTTTTTCTCTCTATAAATCTTCCACCATGTGGCTGTGCTGGAGTCTCTGAGCCTACCGTGGCTTGGGAGGCTGCTTGATTCATGAATCGTTCTTTGCTCAATTAACCTCTGTTAAATTTAATTTAGCTAAGGATTTTCTTTTAGCATATACAATACCTATGAATCTGCCGCCTTGCTTTTTTCATTTGACAATTAGATTTGTCCTGAAGGATATATACCTGTTAGCACTGGTTATCTCTGAAAGATAAGATGGAGGAGGCTTGGCTTGCGGTGTCTGTTTATCTGTCTGTCTATGTATTTAACTTTCTGTATTTCTGTATTGCCTGAATCTTCTTACAGGGAGAATATTGCCTTTTCGATAAAGAGGGAAAGTCCTTTTTGAAAAAAGAGATAGCGTAAGGTAATTAAATCCACACAAACACATATAAATCGGATCTTTGATTTTTCTAATAGCTCCCTCCATGGTGGAAGTTTTGGAGGAAGTGGGTGTATGTGTTTGTGGAAGGCTTTTTGACCTGGGATAGGGAGTGAGCAGGGGAAGTCTCTGAAAGAACCCCCAAGGAATGCTTTTATAACTTTGCCTTAATGGTTAAGGAAAGTGAAACTACATGGATTTCCCCCTTTAGGCAGCATTTGTCTCCAGGTGTGGTAACTCATTTTAAGGAACTGAAAACACATTCCAGAATCTTCTATCAGCATCATCGATGGTATCCCCAGTTGGAGGTGCACTACTCAGTTGGGGAGCACACAGGCTTTGGAGCCTATTGTTGGGACTCCTCCGCTCAACATGTGACCCTTTGTAGGGCACTTGACCTTGAGTACCAGGTTGCTTGGTACCATTTGACCTTGAGTACCAGGAACCTTGAGTACCTAGGTTCCTCACCTGTCAATAGATATTCATTTATCCCTTTTTGTAGAATTGCTTTGAATTTAGTGAGCTTATACTTTTAAAAAGCTCGGGTCATAGTAGGCTTTCAGTACGTGTTAGCTATTATCATCACCCTCCTTGCTAGGCAGAGCAGGACAGTGGGGAATTGATGTTTCCTCCCCTCCATCTCACAGGTGGGGCAGGGGTGTGCTGAGAAGAGAACTTGGGACTCTTGGCCCCTGTTCAATTCTCTGCTTAACCTGCTAGGCAATTTGGGCCTCTGAAAATTCAGTAATCCTCATAGCAACTTAGACGTCACCTGGGCCTGTGGTCCCCTTCCTAGCCTAGGAGCCAGAGCATGAAGCTCCATCTGTCACATTGGTTTGTTCAGAGAACTACACATGCGTTTTATTTTAGCAGCATACAGGTTCCCACTTAGGCATTGAGAGGACATAGGAAGCTGTTTAACTTCCTAGTCTTTAAGGTGTGGACGCTGAAGAGCTTAGCTAGTAATGACAGTATCCTGTAGAAAAAGCTATGGCATCACATACTGATTTTCTAATTACTTCAACCCATAAGGATGCTATAATGCTTTTGTAAATTACCGTCTAAGCTATATGAAGTAATGCATTCCATCCTGCAGTGCAGTAAATGTTACTATACTCTTGTAAGTAGTGGCATGTGTTTCCAAAGTTGAGGTTAAATCCAGAAAGGCTGCGACACAATAATTAGTTTTATAATTCTTCATGCAGACTGATGGAGAAGTCTTTACAATTTTGACTTGCCTCTTAAGACCCCTCTAGGGTTAGTTTCACATTTATTTTCCAGTTTCTTCAGTGTTAGATTTCTATTTTAAAAGGCGGGATTATTTCATAACATAACTACCATGTGTTAGGCATCGCAGAATTGCCATCTGATAATCTAAACTCAAGTACAACAGCAAAGACAGCTGCAGAAGAAAAATTTTTGATGTCCTATGTCATAGCCTAAAAAGCCCCACAAGAGGGTCTAGCAAGCAGAGGATAGTAGTTTTACAGGAGAGAACAAGTGAGACAGAGCCCTTCACAGCACATAACAGGGGTTCGGCTCTTGCATCATCTGGTTAATGTGCTAGAAATCAAGCATGAATGCCTTTTGTGTTCTCAAGCTCTAATTGCAAAACTTGTTTATCCAAGGAAAAAATAAAATGAAACAAGAGAGACATGCCATTGGCTGTCACACGGCCAAGGTTCTCCCATGCCTTCCTAGCTCATCTGACATCTTCCTCTCCTACTCCCAGCATGCCCCTAAGTCACCTTTTTTTTTGTAATCAGATCTCAGGTTCCTTTATCTTAGTTCATAGTGATTATTTCGCAGAACATGACAACTCGCTTAAAAGAACAGTGATTGATTTCATGGAGCACTTATAAAACATAGGTACTGAGTACTTTTACATATGTTATTTCATTTAACCTTTATGGTAACTTGATTAAAACTTTGTAACTTTTCAGGTAGCTTTGTTTTTGTGGTACACTGAAGGAAAGAGGACTAGGGAAGTTAAAAACCTTTCCCATGATCACATGGCAGAAACTGGGAGAGTGAGAACTGGAATCCAAGTCTACCTGATTCAAAACTTGTTCTTAGTCTGAACTTTACCATAATAATAGCTGCCATTTATTGAAGACCTACTGTTTTCTAGGACCTGTAAAAAAACAACTCTCTGAGGTTACTAACTTAAACAATGGATCAAAGTTAGTGTTACCAGTAATGGGGCAGATGGATAGCTTCTGTTCTTTGATATGATCAGAGTGGAACACAACATTACTTCTGGGGCATTCTTGCCAAAAATGCATAACCTCAATTTAATCAAGAGAAAACATCAGAGAAACCCAAACTGGAGATATTCGGTAAAAAAAAACTAGCACCCTTCAACTGTCAGGGTCATGAAAGGTGAAGAAAGATTGAGGAACTGCCACGTATTAGCAGAGACTAAGGGGACACTAAATAATTGTGGGAACAGAGAAAAGGCTATTAGAGGGGAAATTTGTGAAATTAAAAAGAAGATATGTCATTTAGTTAACAGAATTCTAACCATGTTAATTCCTTGGTTTTGATCATTGTACTATCCTCATCTAAGTTGATAATATAAAGGACTCTGGGTGAAGGGTATGCCTCAGTTTTTTGTACTATTGCAGCTTCTCTTTAAACCTAAAATTATTTCAAAATAGAAAGTAGGCCGGGCACAGTGGGTCATGACAGTAATAACAGCACTTTGGGAGGCTGAGGCAAGAGGATTGTTTGAGCCCAGAAGTTCGAGACCAGGCTGGGCAACAGAGTGAGAACTCTTCTCTACAAAAATAAAATTAAAAATAACCTGGCATGGTGGCACACACCTGTAGTCCCCAACACTCCAGAGGCTGAGGTGGGAGACTGCTGAGCTGTGATTGCACCACTTGCATTTCAGAGAAAAGAAAAGAGAAAGGAAGGCAAGCAGGGATGGAGGGAAGGAGGGAAGGAAGGAAGGAAGGAGAGAAAGAGAGGAAAGAGGGAGGAAGAGGGAAAGGAGAAAGAAGGAAGGAAAGGAGAGAGAGAGAGAGAAAAAGAAAGAGAGAAAGAAAGTAAGTTAGAAAAAGTTTAAAAATCTATCTGAGGTTGATATTATTTATTTTCATTTTAGGATAAAGAAACAAAAGGCTCAAATGTTAGATAACTTACTCAAGATCATACAAATGGTAATCATTAGTGAGTGAAGGAAGAAAAAATCTTAATAGTCTTGGAGATTCCAAGGCCCATGTGTCTTAGTTCATTCCGTCTTCTATAACAAAACACCATAGACTGGGTGGCGTATAAACAATTGAAATTTGTTTCTCAGAGTTCTGGAGGCTAGAAAGTCCATGATCCAGGTGCTAGCTGATTCCCTCCTTCTCCTGGACAGCTGTCTTCTCACTGTACTCTCATGTGGCAGAAGGGTTGAAGAAGTCCTCTAGGGTCTCCTTTATAAGGGCACTGATCCCATTCATGATGGCTCTGCTATCATGATCTAATTATCCCCAAAAGGTCTATATTCAGTGTATAGCACCACATTAACTGCTATGCTTTATAGCTACCTCGTTTTAAATATTACTAAACATAGCCCTAGCCCTGAGCCAAAGCCCCTTTCTATTACATAGTCTTTATTTTATACTGAAAAAATGGCATCTTTGTGCCTATTGAAGAAAAGCAATGGATATATCTTAATAATATAGGATATATAGATTATATGTGTGTGTGTAAATAGAGCAATATTTATAGAGAATTAAGGCAATTTAAAACAACACATGAGAAAGTATACAAATCAAAGTTTTTTGTTTAACCAAGGAAAATGAAACTAGTCATTATTAAGTGTTGTAATTAAAAAAAAATTTCTACATCCTGGGTCTCCAGATTATAAAGGTCATGTTTATCTCTTTTTCTGCTGCCCACCTTTTCCAAACTTTCCTGTACAAGCGATGCTTATACTGTTTAATTCAAAAGATAAGAAAGCCATCTTTTTGTTTTATATTATTAAAAGATTGATAGTTTGAAAAGATATGTAGATTGTTTTCAGACTTTAAACCCAAAAGAAGAATACACGTTTAAAAGAAAATCCTGCAGTATTTTTAAATACTGATAAAATATAATTACAATGGAAATCTTTTTAAACTTGAAGAAACGGATCTTTCGGCTCTATTCATCTGTAAACAATTTAATGATAAATTCTGCATAATTCTTCTATGTGATATCATTAGAAATGTAGTACAAAGATCTAATTTAAAATCACTTACTTTCTGAGCCTCCATGTCTTCATCTGTAAAATAGGTACAATACACTAACCCAAAATTTTTGCCGAGATAATTTGATAATCTTATAAAGTCTTTTCAATTAAAAGACTTCAGTATACGTTTCTTCCTTTAAAAAAACTTTTTTACTTCTTCTTAAGACTCTATTGTAGAGTTTATGACTCCTGAAGTTAATAACTTCCTTCTAAAGACTTTACAAACTTTGACCTTTGTTATTTTGATTTACATGTGTGAGGCATTTCATGAAAATGCAGAAAACAAGTTGCTGTTTGCCAAGACATTGGATCAGCTAGCATAGTGTGGTGCTATTTTTAATAATACGTAATTCCTGTGGCCATTTGATAAAACTAGAAGCTCATTAAATGAAGCCCAGAGTGACAGTCGTATGAAATTCAATTTCATAAGACCAGGACTATTTCAGGGATGGTTTTTGAGAGGAGCTGTAACTTAGATCTGTCGGCTAAATTTAGTCTGTCAGCTCGCTGGGTCCCTCCTCTCCATTGCTGTTTATAATAGAGGATGAATGTTTGTGTGTGTGTGTTTTTTTTTTGGTCAGAATGGAGTGGGGAAGTTGTGTGTGTGTGTGTGTGTGTGTGTATGTGTGTGTTTGTGTGTGTGTTTTCTTGAAGGGTCTCCACCTTTGAAAAGTCTTTATAGCTTTTTATTGATTATAAAAATAGTAGCTATTCATTATAAGAAATATTTGCCTGTGAGAAAATATGCAGAATTGTTAAGTCACCAGGGGTAACTTGTATCAGTTTTGTATGTAGACCTAAATTCTTATTTTCTATGAATATATATCTGTGATATAGATGTCACAAAATCATGATCATGCATTTTCTATATCCTTGAACATTTTCCAAGAAGATACTTTACAATTGTATGGGATTGCTTCTAAGGGCACTGATTTGTTTAATTTCCTATTGTATATGGGAGTTCTTCTTTTCCCCCTTAGATTAGCTGATACCAACTGAAACTCACAGGTCAGCTGTCAATTAAATGTAATCCCAATTCTTAATTTCTAAGGTTACTACCATGTAAAACTTGCCTAATATAAAAGAGATATATGTGTATATCAAGATATACTCTAACCATCTAGTTTTATCTAATAGTTTCAACCTCAATAGTCTCAGAAAAATGTATTGAAAGGAAAGGAAAAGACAACTCACCTTCCACCCTGCATTTTACAGCTAGAAAGAGACCCAGAGTGCCACTTTCTCCTTTTTCAAACTTGGCAGCAAAAAGATACTGACGTTTAGCCAGCCAGCTGGTTATGATTTCATTCTTTCTTGGACCGCCCTATTTTTCCTTCCACACCACAGTTAAACCCCCTGAGTGGTAACAGATAGAGAAGGTCAAGGGATAAAGGCTGACCTGCTACATAGGCTGTGCCAGGCCACCCTTCGAGCCTGCCCAAGCCCACTGTGGGCAACTTCTCTAGATTCTCCTTAGCTCATTTGCTGAGTGTGGTTGGCTTTTATTAATGTTAATTTTTAAAATCTGGCAAAATACACAAAAACTTACCATTTTAATCATTTTTCATATTGTTGTAGAATCATCATTTTCATCATCTCAAACTGAAGTTGTCTGTTAAATACTTGGACTCAGAACAAAAAGACATCCCTAAGGCCAAAAGCAATTGGATCTAAAGAAAACTGAATAATAGTGATAGAGAAAATTCACGAAAGGATTTTTTTTTCTCATCTCCTTTCTCCATTTATTTACTCCAACTGCTTTTTTAGCTAAAGACAAAAGATGCTGTAGTCATGGGTGGCAGAACCATGCTTTTGTGTAGGCAGTGCTCCCAAAGTTTGTTTACAGTGCTTTTGCTTGCACCTCAGATCATTTTTCCAGAATGTTACGGATTTTTTTTTTCTTCTTCTTCTTTTTTTTTTTCTTTTAGAACACTGTTCACGATCACTTTTTCATATACCATGGGACTCAGGCAAACCCTTTTTAAATTCCTGGTTATATATTTGTTTTAATGTTCATTAGTATTTGTTTGTTTGTTTGTTTGTTTTCTTTAACAGCCATCAAGGCTAGGCATGGTGGCTCACACTTGTAATCTCAGCAATTTGGGAGGCTGAGACAGGAGGATCACTTGAGTGCAGGAGTTCAAGAGTAGCCTGGGTAACAGTGAGATCCCATCTCTGGGAAAAAAAAAAAAAAAAGCCAGGTGTGGTGGCACATGCTTGTGGTCCCAGCTACTCAGGAGGCTGAGATGGGAGGATCATTTGGGCCCCAAGAGGTCACTGCTACAGTGAGCTGTGATTGCACCACTGCACCGCAGCCTGGTCAACATAGTAAGATTCTGTCTCAAAAAGAAAAATGCCATCAAATACCTGTTTTCACAGATATTGTTCCTTAGAACAAGACTTAGTTAAAAAAAGAGAGTGTGAGCTAGTTTAAAGAACAGTATTAAGTAAATAATATTATAGGTGGTATGAAGAGGTAGCAAATTGGTGTACAAGTAATATTTGGGGAACAGGTTCTGAATGGTCTTTCAGTAGCCCACACCTCATTCCATAGCTTTGGCACTCCGCTGGCAGCAGGACGAAGCCAGGTAGGCAGTGGCATGGACGTTTCTGTACTGATTCTGCTAATGGGCTGAGGAGGAACTTGAGGACCTGGGGGAACTGAGAAAGCCCACGTCTCTTTCTAATCTGGGTTTCTAGGAACATACTCCAGACCTGGGTAGCGCCATCCCTATGATTGTATTCTTCTGCTGGTGTTATTTTTACAGCTTGCAACATTAGAAAGGAGAGAGGAATTTTTTTTTTTTTTTTTGATACAGAGTCTTACTGTGTTGCCCAGGCTGGAGTGCAGTGGCACTCTCAGTTCACTGTAACCTCTGCCTCCTGGGCTCAAGCGATTCTCCTGCCTCAGCCTCCCAGGTAGCTGGGGCTACAGGCACATACCACCATGTCTGGCTAATTTTTGTATTTCTATTAGAGACAGGGTTTTACTGTGTTGGCCAGGCTGGTCTCAAACATCTGACCTCAGGTGATCCGCCCACCTCAGCCTCCCAGAGTGCTGGGATTACAGATATGAGCCACTGTGCCCAGCCAAGGGAGGATTTTTAAAAGTCTATATTTCAGCCTGTCCCATTTTTTGATTCAGATCTTAGATAGAAAAAGGAAGTTTTATTTTGGTGACCGAGATATAGGTCCTGGTTGGGTGAGTCTTTCTGAATAATGCTCAGTCTGCTGGTAATTTTGTCACTTACTCAAGCTTCAGGCCTTGAGATGGGCAAAAGAGCTCTGTTCTCTTCTGTTTTTCTTTCCTGTTGCTCTTGCCAGAACTGCCGTTGCCAGGAAGTTTGGGGCAGGTCCCAAGCAACATGGGTTCCCAAAGAGGGGTGGGAGTAGAAATCTCTAGAAAATATGACTGCAAGAGAAGGTGAATTCCATGACTGCCTGGCCTTGGTGGCTGTGTCACAATTGCTGCATATATTTTAAAATGTATATGTAAGTCCTGGACTTGAGAATTCTTAGGAAACCCTTCTTCTTTTCTCTCTTTTTGGTCTTTCCTCCTACTCTCTCTGTAATCTTTAGTTTTTTGAAAGCATAGAATGATATGTAATTATTATTTATAAATCATGTATAAACAATTGAAATTCCCTGACCCTCTCCAATTCTCTATCCCTGTCCCTCCGTAGCCTCTGTATGTATATGTTTCTAGATGTTTTATGCTTACATACACGTGCACATATATATATATATATATAAATGTATATGCCCACATATATGTGAATGATAAATACATTTTTCAATTAATATGTATTTCTACGTCACAGATATGTTGGTATGTACAGATATACCACATTCTTTGAAATGACCACATGGTATTCTGTTGTGAGGAGGCATCAAATTTATTTATCCAAACCACAGTGAAGGATATTTAGGTGCTTTTGGAAATTGTGTTACATAAATAGGGCTGCACTTTTGAACACACATCTTGACTCATTTTTAATATATCTGTAAGTAAGAGATGGAATTCCTGGGGCTTAAAGTATATTATACATTTTGGTAAATAATGTCACATTGCCCTATGACTGTCATAAAGGTTATGACAGTCTTAACTAATTTTTGCTCTTATTTAATCTGAGCATATGTTATTTGTACTTGTCTACTATTTCATACTTTTGGCATATTTTATTCCATATATTCTGCCTTAGCCTGTGCTCCTTTTTCCCCTACACTATCAGGAATACATAGTGCTTTAATAGTAGATGTTCAATACGATATGGGTTTTAGGAAGAAAAAACCTCCCTACTCATTTGAGAATAATGTAGTAACCCCAAGCTCAGTGCATTGTCCTGTCATTTTTGTGGACACTGTTTTGATATTCCTTAAAAATGGATAGTAAACATCAGGTAGGTACTAAGATATCAATTAAGAGAAAGTACTCCTATTCACTAGACACTAGTAGTGATTAATCCCACTTAAAAAATCCACTTATTCATTCAGCAAATATTTTTTCAAAGCCTATTCTGTGCTAAGTGCTATACTAATCCACCGAAGGTTTTATATCTTACTATATATATATGAGTTTGGGGTACTTGAATAGAAGTTACAAATTAGTGTATGAATAATGCCTTTGAGTGGTTCTGAAAACATTTTAAATTTTACTGCTGTAGTTGGCTGTGAATGAAGAAACTTTGCCTAGGACAGACTTTAGGACTCATTTGTCTCAGTCTCTGTTTATGATCTGCTGAAGAATCTACATTTTTCAGGTTAGATGCTTTATAGAATGCAATCAAAGTTAAAATTTTTAGCCATAGGTTCTAAAACTTAAACAAAACATGAGTGAATTGTAGTCTGTTTCTTTCTGTCTTCCCATCTCTCTCTGGTATGCCCTTAGTTTAAAAAGAGTTGTTTTGTTTGGGTTGCTCTGCCGTAAAGAAGGAATTTGAAGAGGAATCAGTAAAAAGAAGGAGATGGCTCCATTAATCAAGTGTGAAAGACTTTTCCAGGAAACAGGCTAGTGTAAAAGCTGCAAGTGAAATGTATAAATACAGATCTAAGGTTTTAAAAGAAGATACACTGCTCTTGAATTATGGCTCCTAAAAAATCCAAGGTAGAAGCAAAATCACTGAAAATATTTCAAGAGCTGGCATTTGGATATCTTGGTTATTAGGAGTAAACATTTTGAAGCAAAACATGTGATTAAGGCTCTTGAGAAGAGGAGCTTATCCTGCATTATCCAGGTAAGCCCTAAATGCAATCATATGTATCCTTACAGCATCTTGATATTTTCTCTTGCTTTCACAGAAGGAAGAATCCTGCTCAAAAATGAGGTGAATTAATACTTGGGCGCTCAGGAACCCTGGACAGCTACATGAGGTGTTTAAAAACTGCCCTGACCATCTTGCCAAACAAGTCTCTGCTCATGAGGCCCCACAGGATGAACGAGCCGAGGCAGGACAGTGTCCTGCCCTGTCGGAACAGTGACTGCTGACCTGCCAAGAGAGAGCTGGGGACTGCCTGCTGTCTGCCAGTACAATGAAGGAAGTGGTTTATTGGTCACCCAAGAAGGTGGCAGACTGGCTGCTGGAGAATGCTATGCCAGAATACTGTGAGCCTCTGGAGCATTTCACAGGCCAGGACTTGATCAACCTAACCCAAGAGGATTTCAAAAAACCCCCCTTGTGCCGAGTCTCCTCTGACAATGGGCAGCGGCTCCTGGACATGATAGAAACCCTGAAAATGGAGCACCATTTGGAAGCACACAAGAACGGCCATGCCAATGGGCACCTCAACATTGGCGTAGACATCCCCACCCCCGACGGCAGCTTCAGCATCAAGATTAAACCCAACGGGATGCCAAATGGGTATAGGAAAGAGATGATAAAGATCCCCATGCCAGAACTGGAGCGCTCTCAGTACCCCATGGAGTGGGGCAAGACTTTTCTGGCCTTTCTTTATGCACTTTCCTGTTTCGTTCTCACCACAGTGATGATCTCGGTCGTCCACGAACGAGTACCTCCTAAGGAGGTGCAGCCTCCACTACCGGACACATTTTTTGACCATTTTAACCGGGTGCAGTGGGCCTTTTCTATTTGTGAAATTAATGGCATGATCCTTGTAGGACTCTGGTTAATTCAGTGGCTGCTCTTAAAATACAAGTAAGTCAAGTAAAAGCTCTAAGATTCAATGATGAGAATCTGCCCTGTTTTTCCCTTTTTCTAGGTCTATTATTAGCAGAAGATTTTTCTGCATAGTTGGCACGCTGTACCTGTATCGGTGTATTACAATGTATGTAACTACACTCCCAGTACCTGGTATGCATTTCAACTGTTCTCCGAAGGTAAACTATTCCTCGCTGTAATTTCGCTTTCTCTTCTTTTTCTTCTTTTCTTTTTTTCTGCCAGCTTTTCGGAGACTGGGAAGCCCAACTGCGAAGAATAATGAAGCTCATTGCTGGAGGTGGCTTGTCTATCACTGGCTCTCACAACATGTGTGGGGACTATCTGTACAGCGGCCACACGGTCATGCTAACACTTACCTACTTATTTATCAAAGAGTGTAAGTCTAAAAGACTTCCATTGTAATTTCCTATGGGACTATTGCAAATCTCTCCCCCTTTCAGATTCCCCTCGGCGACTCTGGTGGTATCACTGGATTTGCTGGCTTCTCAGCGTAGTTGGAATCTTCTGTATTCTCTTAGCGCATGACCACTACACTGTGGACGTGGTGGTGGCATATTACATCACCACGAGACTCTTCTGGTGGTATCACACTATGGCCAATCAGCAAGTGAGTTTCCCCGCTTTTGATTTTAGCTTCTGAGAAATGTGTTTATGTTTCTTTGTTATCCTAGGTGCTAAAGGAAGCTTCCCAGATGAACCTCCTGGCCAGGGTGTGGTGGTACAGGCCATTTCAGTACTTTGAAAAGAATGTCCAAGGAATTGTACCTCGATCTTACCATTGGCCTTTCCCCTGGCCAGTAGTCCACCTCAGTAGGCAAGTTAAATACAGCCGGCTGGTGAATGACACATAACAGCTGTACAAAGTGGGGAAAAGACAAATTGTCCGAAGTGCTAAGAACTCCATGAGAGAAGATGCCATAAAATAAACACCTCCCTAATCCTATTATCTTTCAATGGTTACCTTGACTTAACCTATTGAGTTACCTGGTCAGCACTGTGATCTTTTTTTCTCTCCAAAGGACCTGCGTTGGACAACAATAAAGAAAAATTTAACCTATCATGCACTGTACACATTTCCTGTTCATAAGTTTGGGATTTACATAACCCGCAACCACCATGTTCCTTTGTATATGATGCAGCAGCATAAATGTAAGCTTTTATATCATAAGTTCTGGTCTTTCCAGTCACATCTGGAAATAAAGCGTATTATTTTCTTGGGAAAACATACTTTTCATATCTCTTGCCCCAAAGATTGGGCTGTAAGCCATTTTCTAGCAAATGTCTCTATGAAGGTTTCTAAGTACCTGAATGGGGTTTGATTCTGAAATCTTTCTACCTGTTGCACCGATATTCAAATAAAAATGATAGACACAGAAAGGTTTGGTAACTTTGGGTTTTGTAAAATCAGCAAAGGCAGTGTTTCAAAAAGTGCAAAAAAAAAGATTCTGTTATAAAGTGATTTTCTAAGTATTTCCTAACTTTATTTTTCAAAATGATGTTATGAACACCAAATTTAAAGATTTTTAACATGTCAGAGAGAAGAGAGTTAAAATTTAAAAATGCATCTTGGGAGAGAAATTTGTCTATGTTTCTAGTGCCTTTCTTGTCTTGATTGTATGGTCAGTAGGCAATCTTAAATGTTTTTATTTAAAATAAAGTATTCCTTGAAAATATAAATATATGTATACACTACTAAATTTTGCATTTATAGCTAAATTGAATCAGAAGACTGCTTATGGTTTTAAAATTGCAATGACTTAAATAATGAGGTTGTTAATTAGAGTCAGAGCCTGTTCACATATTGTGATCAGGTAGCAATGACATGTACCACTTAAATTATTTTATCGTCGATTTGGTAGTTCAATTTTAACTACTCAATGAAAACAGCCATGAATATCTTTTCTTAAAGAGAGTTTTGAAAATGATCACTTACCTAAAACTTGAAAGCTATGAATTAGTTATCCATACTCTCATGACAATTTTGTTGGTGAACAACAAAAAAGAGATCTATTTCTTTAAAAGATATTTGTGCAGAAACTGCATGTAACTCTAAGTTTTACTCCTAACATACATATGTTTGGGGAAGTATTCTATTCTATACTTGCCAATGTGGAGAACAAAATAGTTTTTTAAGAATGAAGAAGTATATATATCCATTCTGTATTTTACGTGCAGCAGAATTATCTTCCGTAGGATTTTTTTGTGTATTCACAAGGTGATATTTGTATTGTAAAACAATAATGGTGAAGGAAATAAAAAGGCTTTTAAAATTTTGTTTGTTTTAAATCTTTGTAAAGTTATTATTCCAGAGAGTATACTGGTATCTTACAGCTTACCTAGATCATAAATTAATCAAAATGCACTTTTTAATAAAAACTGATACTTAAAATAAATGGCTGTTATTTCTACTGTGTTCACATTCTTC